ATAAACATACAATTGATTTATATGTTGATCGCTTACTCTGCAATCTTGCTAACCTCAATTATTGTAGAAGCATTTTTTTTAGATTGATTTTCTACATACACTCTCATGTAGTCTTTGACAAAAGATACTTTTACTTCTCCCTTCCAATCTGAATGCATTTTTTTTTGTCACTGGACACAATCTCCAGTGCAAAGCTTAGCTATGCCCACATTCTTGCACATATTAGTCTTAGATTGCAGTATCCTGCAGGTAAATACTCAGGACAACTTCCAGCACTTGAATATTTACTCCTTCCCCCACCCCACATACTGGTAGAATTCATGTTGGGATACTACATTTACTATGAACATACACCCCTGATTTGAAACAAGACTAGGATGCAAGGTAAAGAATGTTAATTCACTAAAGTTTTGACAGACTGAGGCCATTGTTTCAGATTGGAAATAGGAAACTTAAAAGAACTACATGGACATTGGGTAAAAGAACATGGGTTGAAATTTGCCTGGCAGTAGCCCAAGAGTAAATGGTCTTCAAGGTGCATATGAAGGAACTGTAAGAGGGAAATGGGATAATTCACATCTCCACCAATAATTAAATGTAGCCACACTAGCTTGGGGGATTTGAGGTGAGACATCTAAAATACTAAGTCATGGTGAGGGCTGGAAGACAAAAGAATGAATCACTTAATAGGAATGGCTGTGGGGAAGGGCTTGACAGAATCAACCTCTCACTTCCATGTGAACCATGAACATTAAACATGGAGAAATGAGGAGCGGCAGCAGATCAGTTTGGGATGCGTCTTCAGGGGATGCTGAAACAACAGCAGCATTTGGTTTCCTCTACACCCCTGTCACCCCTCCCCCACAAGCCCAGGGAGTGGTCAGCAGTGGTGCTTTGTGATGTCTAAGCCACCCTTGGACTGCCATTGGCTGGGACACTGCCTGTATGATCAAACAAAGCTCAAGGGTGTGGCTTTGCCTTGTCACCAGGAGGGTATATATAGGGAGGGCAAGAGCTCTGGGCCACTGGGAAGCTTCAATATAGCTGTGGAAGTCTGGACTCTACAAGATCCTGCTGTAGACATTCAACAACCAACCAGAATCATGGAAAAGCCCACTTCAAGCACCAATGGGGAGAAGAGGAAGAGCCCCTGTGACTCCAACAGCAAAAATGATGAGGTAAGATTGTTAGGTTTTGAAGTGAAGGCGAGGTCTTTCTGGCCTCTCCCTGTTTTCTTAACAGATGCAGGAGACACCAAACAGGGACTTAGTCCTCGAACCGAGTTTGAAAAAGATGAAAACATCAGAATATTCAACAGTATTAGTGTTGTGCTACAGGAAGACTAAGAAAATACATTCAAATCAACTCGAGAATGACCAGTCCTGAGAGAACTCCATCAATCCAGTCCAAGAGGAGGAGGACGAAGGATCCTCACAGGAGGACGAAGACCTAGACTCATCTGCAGAATCTTCAAAGCAGGATGAAGACCTACAATTACCTGAAGGATCTTCACAGGAGGATGAAGACCTAGGGTTATCTGAAGGATCTTCACAAGAGGATGAAGACCTAGACTCATCTGAAGGATCTTTGATGGAGGAAGAAGACCCAGACTCATCTGAAGGATCGTCAGAGGAGGGTGAGGAAGACTAATTAAACATGGAGAAACCAAATTGGACAAATCCTCACCACCAACGGTGATGATTACAATAAAATCAAGTTTGAGAAGCTGATGGCTGCATATATCTATGCCTGTTTTCTGATG